CAGGTTTAGAGCTGTCAAGAAATTCCTCCAGAGTCGTTTACACTTCCAGCAGGGGAGTCAAGACTTCAACCCAGAAACTCACAAGCAGGAAAAACTTGGCAAACAGGCACGGGTCAGACAATGCTTAGGGCTTGCTCAAGGACTCGTGACCAGTTACTGATCTATGCAGATCTTCTGATTGCAAACTGATAGCTGGATTGTAACTTGAAGGGTCCGATAAGATGTAAACTTCATAAAACAGGATTTGGGGAGGTAAATGGAGTAGAGTCCTCCAGAGGAGTCGAGAAAGCTAGCTTGGCCCTCAATTGTGGTTGAGGTGATTCTTTCATTTAGGGCCTATTTTCCTCATCTATGAGTGCGGGAAGGAGAGTTACTGGGGTCTCTAGCGACCTTTCCAACACTGATTTTCAAGGGCGAAAGAATTCTGCTTAGGTAAGGCCCAAATCCCTTGGCTAAGGTTAATCCTCGGTGGGACCGGCAATAGGGACGCGTCCCCTTTAAGGCGCCAGCTCTCCGGCGGCGGCGGCCGGAAGTGTTGAAGCCCGGCCTGGCGGCGGCGGTGGCGGTAGCTGCCGTGGCGGCCTCTGCGCATGCTCCGTCGCCTGCCCGCCCTGGCCGCTCGCCGCCCGCCCGCCCGACGGAGACGGTGAGGAGGGGGAGGGGTGGGCGCGCGGGCGCGGGGTGGGGTGGGGGCGGGGGGGCGGGCGCGGGGGCCGCGCGGCGGCCGGCGAGGGCGGGCGGGCGCGCAGGGGGCGGGGGGCTGCTGCCTCCGCGGGCGCCTCCCCACGCCCTGTGCGTGCCGCCGCCGCCGCCGGGGAGCGAGCGGACGTCGCGGCGCCGCGGGGGGGTGGGGGGACGCTGCCGCTGGGTCCGCCCGAGCCGCCGGGCCGCCCCCAGCGCAGCCGGCCGCGCCGCCGGGGCTCGGGCCCCAGACCAGGGCGGCGGGAACCGGCGAGTCCACCACTGGGGGGGCCCCGGCGCCCCCGGACCGAGGGGCCCGGAAGTACTCGGCTCAGGGGCCAGGAGGGGCCGGAGTGACTCCGGACTGAGAGGGCCAGGCGCCCAGGACCCCATCGAGGGGTCCGGGGAGCCTGGGGTATCCCCAAAGGCGGGGTCCGGGGAGCACCGGGCCCTTGGATGAGGAGCTGGTTGGAGGCCTGGGTCCTGCCCAGTGGGAGGGGGACGATAGGTGCTGGAAGCCCGGATGCCCGCCTGGGAGGAGACCCTCTCGGAGCCTTGGCGGGAGAGCAAGAGTACAGAGTGGGTTCTTCTGAGGAGAGCAGAGTCCAGCTTATCCCGAGGGGCGCGGTAGAGGCCTCGGCCACTCAGAACAAGGGAAAAAAGGGCAGGTTTTTTCCAAAGGCAGGGAAGGAAGAGGAGCTCTAAGGGGAAGTGAGCAGGCCCAGGTCTCCCCACAGATGAGCGCGTGGTAGGAAGACTCCTAGAGCCTCCTGAAGTACGAAAGAGCAGCGTCCAAACCTGAGGGGATGGAAGGTGTCTAGGTGCCTCTTGATGTCTAGGTGGAGAACAAAGTAACCCGCTCGGTCAGGGGATGGAGAAACCTATCTTTTTGAGAGAAGCAGAGATCGTTGAGGAAAGATGCTTAAGGTGTTCCCGCTTTCTGAAATGACAGGAATTGGCCAGGTGTTATCTAATTGAGGGGCAGGAGAGATGAAGGCAAAATCTCAACCCGAGGGTCTTTGGAGGATGATCCACAAGACAAGAGGGTGAAGTCTTGACCTAGACAGCAGAGCAGGCGCAGCCCTGGATTCTCTCAAGATGAGAGAAATCTCAAAACCACTTCCTAGTAGACACAGATGGGGCCTTGATTGGTGTCTGTTTAGGCCAATCAAGACGGGTTTTAGGAAAAGAGACTGTCAGACATAATTCTAGTCTTGAGGGATTATCTTCTTCCTCCTTGCCTCTTCTAATAGTTACCAAAGTGCATTTGGGGACCCTTTTTATTTATTTATTTATTTATTTGTTTTTTGAGACGGAGTCTCACTCTATCGCCCAGGCTGGAGTGGTGGCTCACTGCAACTTCCGCCTCCTGGGTTCAAACGATTCTCCTGCCTCAGCCTCCCGAGTAGCTGGGACTACAGGCGCGTGCCACCACACCAGCCAATTTTGTTGTTGTTGTTGTTGTTGTTTGAGACGGAGTTTCACTCCTGTTGCCCAGACTGGAGTGCAATGGCGCGATCTCAGCTCACTGCAACCTCCGCCTCTTGGGTTCAAGCGATTCTCCTGCCTCACCCTCCCGAGTAGCTGGGGCTACAGGCGCCCGCCACCACACCCAGCTAATTTTTGTATTTTTAATAGAGACGGGGTTTCACCATGTTGGCCAGGCTGGTCTCGAACTCCCAACCTCAGGTGATCCCACATCCTCAGCCTCCCAGAGTACTGGGATTACAGGCGTGAATCACTGCGCCTGGCCCAACCAGGCTAATTTTTTTGTGTTTTTAGTAGAGACGGGGTTTCACCATGTTAGCCAGGATGGTTTCGATCTCCTGACCTTGTGATTCGCCCGCGTTGGCCTCCTAAAGTGCTGGTATTACAGGCGTGAGCCACTGCGCCCGGCGGGGGAAACTTATTCAATGGTTGCACCGTCTCCTAATTTGAGAGCCTTATATCAAGGATGTATATTTAATATCTTACTTAAATGATTTTTTTTGGGTTCCTATTTACTTCAGCAAATACATTGTATAGGTAGCTTCTACTCAGCTTCATTGGGTTTATTGTGGGGGCAGTATTTTGGTCTTGCCCTAAGCCAAAGTCCACCGGACTGTAGCGGGATGACTCCAAATAACTCTTATCCCATCGCTCCCTCAAACATCTACATAATAGTCTCCAGTCTGTGACTTAGAATTTCACCTCCTCTGGATACTTCCCTCAGTGTTTCTGCATAATTTACTTGTTGACCTCATTACATCTTGTAGCACTATGGATCACCCACTGAATGCATGAGAAGAAATAAAGGGGATATCAAGGAGTTTTGGCCTCAAGTAATAATAAAGTTTTAACTTGGATTTTTCCCATTAAGTTATTGGTGCTTCTTGTTCCCGACAGCAGTCCCAGCTATCTGACTTCATGTGAAAGATGGCTAATGCAGAAGTGAGTGTCCCAGTGGGGGATGTGGTTGTGGTACCTACTGAAGGAAATGAAGGGGAGAATCCTGAAGACACTAAAACCCAAGTGATTTTGCAGTTACAGCCTGTGCAACAAGGGTAAGTGGCTAGAGATTTGGGTATTCTGAAGTTGTGAATATTAATTTTTTCATGATTTATGTAGTTTGTTTATCGATGGACACTTTTACAACAGGATTTATGAAGCTGGGTCGGAGAACAACACGGCAGTTGTAGCAGTAGAAACTCACACGATACACAAAATTGAAGAAGGGATTGGTAAGGGTTTTTTTGTGTTTTTTTTTTTTTTTTGATAAATAACTGATATTTTTTCTGTTTTCAGATACAGGCACTATAGAAGCAAATGAGGATATGGAAATTGCTTACCCCATAACTTGTGGGGAGAGCAAAGCCATCCTCCTCTGGAAGAAGTTTGTATGTCCAGGAATAAACGTGAAGTGTGTCAAGGTAATTGTCTTTTCCATGCTGAAGCCAAATTTTAGACTCTTTGGACTTTTCTTTTTACTTTTAGTTCAATGATCAGTTGATCAGCCCCAAGCACTTTGTTCATCTGGCTGGCAAGTCCACTCTGAAGGACTGGAAGAGAGCTATTCGTCTGGGTGGGATCATGCTCAGGTAAGCTCTAATGTCAAGCACATACCTTTCAATGAACTGGTACTTCTTGTCTCCCTTTGCACAGGAAAATGATGGACTCCGGACAGATTGATTTTTACCAACATGACAAAGTTTGCTCCAATACCTGCAGAAGCACCAAATTTGATCTTCTGATCAGCAGTGCAAGAGCTCCAGTGCCAGGACAGCAGACAAGTGTGGTGCAGACACCCACTTCGGCTGATGGTAGGGGGTAGGAAACCACCTGAAAACCCATTCACTGTTCTCACCTCTACTGGACTGTTTTTAGGTAGCATCACGCAGATTGCCATCTCAGAAGAGAGCATGGAAGAGGCAGGGCTGGAATGGAACTCAGCTCTCACCGCTGCTGTCACCATGGCCACGGAGGAGGGTGTAAAGAAAGACTCAGAGGAAATTTCAGGTATTCTTCTATAGGGCTCAGATGTCTTGCAGTTTTACCCTCTGTCTTATCCTTCTTGTGCCAGAGGACACTTTGATGTTCTGGAAAGGAATAGCTGATGTAGGGCTGATGGAAGAGGTTGTCTGCAATATACAGAAGGAAATAGAGGAGCTACTCAGGGGAGTTCAGCAGCGGCTCATCCAGGCTCCCTTCCAAGTCACAGGTAAGTGCACTAATCCTAACAGTAGCAGTGATAACTGGACAGGCATGTCTTTTGTTTTAAATAGATGCTGCTGTTCTCAACAATGTAGCACACACATTTGGCCTAATGGACACAGTCAAGAAGGTTTTAGACAACAGAAGGAACCAAGTAGAGCAGGGAGAAGAACAGTTTCTCTATACTCTGACAGGTATGTATAAGTTATCGCTCTTCTTCGGTGATCTCTACACAAAGTCTTTTCTTTTTTTCCATAGACTTGGAACGCCAGTTGGAGGAGCAGAAGAAGCAAGGCCAGGATCACAGGCTGAAATCTCAGACAGTTCAAAATGTGGTACTGATGCCTGTGAGCACTCCTAAGCCTCCAAAAAGGCCCCGGCTCCAGCGGCCAGCCTCCACCACTGTCTTGAGCCCTTCTCCTCCTGTCCAGCAGCCTCAGTTCACAGTCATCTCACCCATCACCATCACCCCAGTGGGTCAGTCATTTTCCATGGGCAATATTCCAGTGGCCACCCTCAGCCAGGGCTCCAGTCCTGTGACTGTCCACACACTGCCTTCTGGCCCTCAGCTCTTCCGCTATGCCACAGTGGTCTCCTCTGCCAAGAGCAGCTCACCAGACACAGTGACCATCCACCCTTCATCTAGCTTGGCGCTGCTGAGCTCTACTGCCATGCAGGATGGGAGTACACTGGGCAACATGACCACCATGGTTAGCCCTGTGGAATTGGTGGCCATGGAGTCCGGCCTAACCTCGGCAATTCAGGCTGTTGAAAGCACCTCAGAGGATGGGCAGACCATCATTGAGATTGATCCAGCCCCGGACCCAGAAGCTGAAGATACTGAGGGCAAAGCAGTCATCTTGGAGACAGAGCTGAGGACTGAGGAGAAAGTTGTGGCTGAGATGGAAGAACACCAGCATCAAGTTCACAATGTGGAGATTGTGGTCTTAGAGGATTAACTGGGGATCTCAGGGCCAGGAGTTATGTTTTGATTTGGAATTTTAATTATTTGTTTATTTTTATCATTGTCCCACTCATTTCCACATAGGACCCTTTTTTAAAAAAAAAAAAACAAAATCTTATTGTTGTAACTGAAAATGTTGGGTTCTTCCCACTCCCTCATTGAAAAATGGACAAAACAAGCTGCCCTTCCAGAAGTTGAGAGTAGGTCATTCAATGTCCTAATCATCTTACACCAAGAAAGTAATTTCTTTTAGGGGAAGTGTCAAGATAACAAGTAACCCTGTCCAGAAAGCCATTTCCAGGCTCGTCTGTGTGTGTAGGCATGTGGTTTTATTCTTGTAAAGATGCATTGACCAAACTCTGGAACACAGATCTGACACTGGAAGGCAACCCACTCGCATGTGGATGCTGAAGGGCACTTTATTTTGTATCCTGAAAAGGGCCTACAGAGGCCAGTACAAAACTCTCAAACAAAAGGAAGTTGACTCTGCTTTGAGGGGAAGGTGGCATGCCAGCACTAGCTTAAAAAGGGAAGTGCTAGCCGGGCGTGGTGGCTCACGCCTGCAATCCCAGCACTTTGGGAGGCCGAGGCGGGTGGATCACGAGGTCAGGAGTTTGAGACCAGCCTGGCCAACATGGTGAAACCCCGTATCTACTAAAAATACGAAAAAAAAATTAGCCGGGTGTGGTGGCGGGAGCCTGTAATCCCAGCTATTCAGGAGGCCAAGGCAGGAGAATCGCTTGAACCTGGGAAGGCAGAGGTTGCAGTGAGCCAAGATCGCACCACTGCACTCCAGCCTGGGCAACAAGAGCGAGACTCCATCTCAAAAAAAAAAAAAAAAAAAAGTGCTTTGGCAAGTATGGGGCAGGGAAATCATCTTACTTCCAGAGGTGCAACTGACGCCTCTGGAGATCTCCAAAAGTTAGTACCGTGAGTGCCATTTTGAGAAGAAGGTGGTAATAAGTGGAAGGTACATCTCCACAGAGCAAGTGGCAGCAGTGGCCTGTGGTTTTGCAGAAATGGAAAGCCAAGGCCGGGTGCGGTGGCTCATGCCTGTAATCCCAGCACTTTGGGAGGCCGAGGTGGGTGAATCACCTGAGGTCAGGAGTTTGAGGCCAGCCTGGCCAACATGGTGAAACCCCGTCTCTACTGAAAATACAAAAAAAAAAAATTAGCTGGGCATGGTGGCACGCGCCTGTAATCCCAGCTACTTGGGAGGCTGAGGCAGGAGAATTGCTTGAACCTGGGAGGCGGAGGTTGCAGTGAGCTGAGATCATGCCATTGCACTCTAGCCTGGGCGAGGAGTGAAACTCCGTCTCAAAAAAAAAGAAAGAAATGGAAAGCCAAGGATGCTGCAGCTGTGCTTTGGGGTTCAAGGTAATAGCTTACCTTGTTCCACACTTTGTCAAAGCACTCACCCTCCTAAGCTAGGACCAGTCCATTCATTTGAAACTGTGCAATGTGATGTAAATGGCTCTGGTTCTTAGACTGTGGCTGTCACAGGGATGGGGCTCCAAGGCCATCATTTTCATTGCATGGCTCCAAGAGCAGGGAGTTCCTCAATGAAACCAGCTGCCTTTTTTGGTGGGGCCATTTTTTTGGCTTTGGAACCCAAAGCAGCCACTCATTTGGTGCTTCCTCTTGTTCTGCCCTCCATCCCTCAACTCTTAATGGCATCTGTCTCCTAGAACCCACGCTCTTCAGCTTTTTGGCTGATTTGGAGAACAGTGACAGGTGCCTGCCTGCCTTCGTCCCCTTTTAGATTCATTTATACCACAGATGTTTCTGTGAGATACTGAGATCATAAAAAGCTTTAGGCTTGGCAGAGAGGACTCAACACCCCCAGGCTTTCCTGAGGCACCAACTAGATGTCTCTTGAGTGAGCTGGACTCCCTGGGAAAGAAGCATTGTCTGCAACATTATATTATAGGAAATGTACCAGGAATGTCAATAATAATGCTTTGGGGGGGGGGGTTATTTTGTTTTGTTTTGTTTTTAATGTTGTTTGTATATTTAGAGCTGGGCCATTTTCCGTGCTGCGATTTCTTCTCTTTGACCCTCTTCAGTGTTTGGGGCAAGAGTGGACCCTGGTTTTTATTTCTTTGATTGCATTGTTTACTGCACTAGGAAAAATATAGAGATACAGGGAAACTACAGACAAATTTAAGGAAAAATAGGTCAAAAAAGAAAGCACACACCTTAAGAGTGGGAGGAATATTTTTATTAAAAACAAAACTTGGACCTGTAGTTTTTTTTTTTCTTTTTTATTTTTAAGAAGGCACCTTTCAGAAGCCATGTTTCTTCCAACAGATGTTGGAAACCCCATCGAGCAAGTAAAAGTTGCATTCTCCATCCCTCAGATGGCTGTATGTAGTCAAAGAAACCCTGTAACATGGTAAGGTTGCTGTTTTTTTTTTTTTTTTCTTTTTGAGATGGAGTCTTGCTCTGTAGCCCAGGCTGGAGTGCAATGGTGTGATCTCAGCTCACTGCAACCTCCGCCTCCTTGGTTCAAGTGATTCTCCTGCCTCAGCCTCCTGAGTAGCTGGGATTACAGGCTCCCACCACCACGCCCGGGTAATTTTTGTATTTTTAGTAGAGACGGGGTTTTGCCATGTTGGCCAGGCTGGTCTTGAACTCCTGACCTCAAGCGATCCGCCCGCCTTGGCCTCCCAAAGTGTTGGGATTACAGGCATGAGCCACCGCACCCAGCCTGAAGGTGACTCTTAAGAATGAGATTTATGAACTCCATACAGTTGTAGATTTCAGTTTTTAAATAGTCTGGGGTTTTATTTTTCTTTTCAAAATATCTAATAGACTTAGCAATCAATTTAGAACAAATATTTGGCCCTTAATATATCTTTAGTGAGGGAAGTAGCTTTTATTTCCTGCTTGTTTAGGTTTTCTGTTGGTACATAAAAACAAAATTGCTGTCTCAGACTGAATCTACTTGAATCTAGGAAGGCACATCTCATCCCTATTGTGGTTTTTAGGGACACTTTTCTCTTTCCCAGAGATGAGAGGACCAATTCAGGACAGAAGAGCCCTCGTGAATACCAACGTGCTAGCTCAGGTTCCCTTCTTTCCTCCATCAGAGCTATTGGTAGGGTTTTAAGGTCGTGTGTGCATCATGCTTCCAATGTCAAGAGATTTCCTCAAACAGCCTGTTTACTAGATGAATTTTCCAGCTGGTGAAATACATGAGCTTTGTTGTTTTCCTGGTCTTCCAATAGCCTGTCATTATTGTTAGATATTATGGCACCTGTTGTTGAATGTAGGTTCCCTTACAGCCCTGGTCTAGATGATCCTAGATGGGGTGAGACATATGCAAGCCATTGGTATGTGCATAAGCAGTTGCAATGAACCTTAGGCTGACTTGGTAGTAGGCATTTGTCTTTCTGTTCATGCATTGAATAAACATTTTTAAGAACCATCTATGTGCCAGGCTTTGTGCTAGGCACTGACAGTAGAGAGATGAAGACATAGTCCTTGCACTTAAGGAATTCATACTCCAGATGTCTGGAGTTAAGAAATACATATTTCAGCCAGGCATGGTGGCTCACACCTAGAATCCCAGCACTTTCAGAAGCTGAGGCAGAATTGCTTGAGGCCAAGAGTTTAAGACTAGCCTGGTCAACATAGCCAGACCCCATCTCTATAAAAAAATGTAAAAATTAGTCAAGTCTTGTGGCTCGCACTTGTAGACACAATTACTCAGGATGCTGAGGCAAGAGGATTTTGCTTGGGCCTAGGAGTTCAAGGCTGTAGTGAGCTATGACTTTGCCACTGTACTCTAGCCCAGGTAACAGGGCAACATCCCCAGCTCAGAAAACCAAAACTACACATTTCATTATAATTGTTTTTTTTTGTAATTTTATGTATTTTATGCATTGAAAAACATTATTTAAGAATTGGTTCATAGGTTTCAGCAGACTGCCAAAGGCACAAACAAGCAGCTCTCCTTTACTGAGGTACTGAAACAGATCCTACTGCGTAAGTGCTGTGTGTGATAGGGCTATTGGCTAGGAGCTGAGAGAACAAAGCATGAAGTGCCTAACCCAGCTTAGCGGTGTAGAGGTGGGGTCAGCAAATAAGGGAGATCTTCCTGGAGAAGGCATATACCTAAGCTGATTTAGGAGAGACCACTTTTGGCTAGGTTTATTGTACTACTTGATTTTCAAGTAATTGGGCTTATTTATTCTAGAGAAAAAGTCTTCAGTCTCTTGCTTCTGCCTGCAAAGCAAGGCAGAGTCAGCAACATGGGCAGTCTCCCCACTGGAGAACGCTGAGTCATGCATGGGCTTCTCCAAGTTTCCATCAGATGGGATCCAGTGTTGAATCCAGTGCAGGACTGGAGTCTAGCTGGCAAAGGGTAAATGCCCCCAAAGCCTTCCTGCCATATGGTTTCCACGAAGGCCTGAGAGTCAGCTGTACAACTGTCTTGTCTTGGCCATGTCCCTGTTTGGTCCCTGCCTTGTTCTCTTCCCTTTCTCAATTTCCAAGCTCCACCCACTCCTAAAAACACCAGTCATTCTGAAGTAAAAAATGGACAATAAACATGAATATTCAAGATTCAAAGCCACTTCATATGAAGGTTCTTTTGCACCTCT